GTCCCAGCTACTTACTGAGGCAGGAGATCGCTTGAACCTGGGAGGTCAAGGCTACAGTGAGTCGAGATTTCACCACTGCACTCCAGCCTGGGACACGAAGTGAGACCCTGTTTCAAAAAAAAAAAAAATTTAACAGAGTAAGAACCTATACTTTAACTGGAGGGCGATGTGAGGAGTCAAAATAATTGATTAATCAATTATGTCCTCAGCATTGAAAGTCATTGTTTTTGTCTGGAGATGTGTAAAACGTACACTTTGATCTCCAGTTGTTTATAGTCTACTTGGGAATATAAATCTAACAAGAAATATGTAATAACAATAATAACAGCTAACATTGTTGAGTACTGTGTACCGGGCATTGTACTGAGTACATTATATAAATTATTTTACTTAATCCTCATAACCATCAGAGTAGGAAGATTTCATCTTTTTTCCCTCTTTTTATAGTTGGAACTGAGGCTTAGATGTGTGCAAATAAGTGGCAAGGTTCAGATTCAAAATCAGCTAAATTTTATTTGAAGCCTAAAACACTTAACCCACCTACCTTTTATCTACTAAGCCTGTTAGTTCAAAGATTACCTGAAGGTAAATTTTATCAGGCCAGCTTTGGATCTGGGGGGAAAAAATGAAGGTAAATTTTAACTTGAATCGATCTAGACTGTTTATAATGGAATCTGTTGCCTAGCATAAGTTAAGCATGTTGAGGTCACAAAGGATAAGAAATTACCCTTAAGGGATGAAAATTCTTTAGAATAGAATGCAGTAGGCCCACGCAAACAACAACGTGTATAAATAGCTTAAATTAGCCTGTTTTTGCCTAAGTACATTAACTCAAAAGGAAACTCGGTTTAAGAAGTTCACTCCAAAAATAGTGCAAGAAGCATCACTGGTCCATAAAGAGGGGTGGAGTGGGTTACGTCATTTCAGCACCTTTTAAGGTAAAGGAGGAGGGAATCCTCTTGAACTCATTAGCCAATCAGGTTCTGAAGACACTTCCCAAGGCGACTTCCTGTCTCTCCACTTTCTTTCCCTCTCCGTTTTGGTGGGCTGGTGAGTGTGCGCTTAATTTTGCTCTCTAATTGGAACAAAATTTTGTGTGTTCATTTTGTTTCAGGTTGAAGATGAAATCCACTGAGGAGGGAAGTCCAGCACCCTGTGTGCCAGTCCAGAACTGGCCCATCTGTAGACCCCCTGAAAATCATATGGGCTTGGATTTGGATATTCTCAACAGAAAGGGTTAAAGGCTGATGGTACCTAAAGCCTGGTACTTGAATTTTGATCAAGATAAGCTGCCTTAAGTTCTCTTCATTACACGTATGTGTGTCTTTCCTATCTAAAAAGCCTAGGTGAATTTATTTATGTTTTTTAAATTTTCCAGAAATGATCCTAGATAATTGATAGATCCTGTGGTTCAACTGGATTTCTAGATAGAAGCTGGATTCATGTGATGCCAGAGGTAAGAGTAAGAGCAAAATCTTCGTTTTTACCAATAATTTTTTAGCTTTTGTTGTCTTTTGCAGGAGTAAAATTTCAAGAGACTGAAACCAGATCTGAGTTTCGCTGTTCCAGTCTGGACCTCTTTGGTGCTGTAAATCCTGGATATACTGTAGATGAGTACTGCGTTTTTCTTTTATGGTAAGGCTTACGTTGAGATTGAGAAGCTTTGCCTCTGTTTCTGGGAATTTCTCCCGATTCTTAGCCGGAGCTGCGGCCCGCAACTCCCTCAGCCTGGCAGGTCCCAGGATGCTTCGGGGCAACCCCACGCATGCGCGCTCTGGCGTAGTTCCCTGAAGCACTCGCTCGCAGAGAATCCTGGAATCTTCGCTTGTGGAGCTGTGGAGGCAACGGAGTTTTTCCGCGCTTTTTCTTTCAGCCTCAGATTAAGTATCATTTGTTACTATTATTTTCTCTACTTACTTGGCCTTTTTATTTACCCCTTCTTAGGCCTCTCTTCAGCTTCTGGAGACCTCACTATCCTATTATGTCTTTGTGTGAAGACATGCTGCTTTGTAATTATCGAAAGTGTCGCATCAAACTCTCTGGCTATGCATGGGTCACTGCCTGCTCTCACATCTTCTGTGATCAGCATGGCAGTGGTGAGTTTAGTCGCTCACCAGCTATCTGTCCTGCCTGCAACAGTACCCTTTCTGGAAAGCTAGATATTGTCCGCACAGAACTCAGTCCATCAGAGGAATATAAAGCTATGGTATTGGCAGGACTGCGACCAGAGATCGTGTTGGACATTAGCTCCCGAGCGCTGGCCTTCTGGACATATCAGGTTAGTGCTTAGTCTAGTTTCTCTTGAGCATGTACCTTAAAAATCTTTTTTCTTTTGGAACCAGGTACATCAGGAACGTCTCTATCAAGAATACAATTTCAGCAAGGCTGAGGGCCATCTGAAACAGATGGAGAAGATATATACTCAGCAAATACAAAGCAAGGATGTAGAATTGACCTCTATGAAAGGGGAGGTTACCTCCATGAAGAAAGTACTAGAAGAATACAAGAAAAAGTTCAGTGACATCTCTGAGAAACTTATGGAGCGCAATCGTCAGTATCAAAAGCTCCAAGGCCTCTATGATAGCCTTAGGCTACGAAACATCACTATTGCTAACCATGAAGGCACCCTTGAACCATCCATGATTGCACAGTCTGGTGTTCTTGGCTTCCCATTAGGTAAGAAAGGACATGTATCAAGTGTCTGTTCTAAAATTATGTTTTTCCTTTTTTTCTGCCCTAGGTAACAACTCCAAGTTTCCTTTGGATAATACACCTGTTCGAAATCGGGGCGATGGAGATGGAGATTTTCAGTTCAGACCATTTTTTGCGGGTTCTCCCACAGCACCTGAACCCAGCAACAGCTTTTTTAGTTTTGTCTCTCCAAGTCGTGAATTAGAGCAGCAGCAAGTTTCTAGCAGGGCCTTCAAAGTAAAAAGAATTTGAGCCACGCATAGTGTCACGCACCTGTGATCCCAGCTACTTAGGAGGTTGAGGCTGGGAGGATCACTTGAGCCCAGGAGTCTGAGGCTTTAGTGATCTAAGATCATGCCACTGCACTCCAGCCTGGGCAACAGAGTGAGACCCTGTTTCTAAAAAAAAATAAAGATAATTTAGCTAACTTTACAGACTGTTTCTATGTTCATCTTTAGTGATTT